GCCATTGCACTCCAGCCTTGGCAACAGAGCAAAACTCTGTCTCAAAAATAAAAAAAATAAAAAAAAAAAAATTAACATGCTTCAGCATTACCTGGAGGGCTTGTTAAAACATAGATTGCCACCCCCACCCTCTGCTAATTCAGTAGATCTAGTCTAGGACCCAGGAATTTGCATTTCTAACTAGTTCTCAGGTAATGCTGATGCTGGTATGGGGACCACATTGATGTACAGCATTGTTAAAAGTTGTTAGATGCTGGCTGGGCACGGTGTCTCACGCCTGTAATCCCACCGCTTTGGGAGGCCAAGGTGGGCGGATCACAAGGTCAGGAGATTGAGACCATCCTGGCTAACACGGTGAAACCCCGTCTCTACTAAAAATACAAAATATTAGCCGGGCGTGGTGGCGGGCGCCTGTAGTCCTAGCTACTCGGGAGGCTGAGGCAGGAGAATGGCGTGAACCCAGGAGGCGGAGCTTGTAGCGAGCCGAGATCGTGCCACTGTACTGCAGCCTGGGCGACAGAGCAAGATGCCGTCTCAAAAAAAAAAAAAAAAACCAAACAAAAAAAAAGTTGTTCGATGCTTAATTAGGTAAACCATTTTGGATATTAAGATATGGCATGAAAATTTACAAACATTTAACTTTTACAGAAAAATGTCATTTTTATGTCATTTATATGTGGGCACATTGCTGACAATATGCCTTGGTCGAAAAAATACTGGTTTATCTTAGAAAACTGCCATTCAAGAACCTGTTAATCTTGGGTAAATATCTTTTATGATCCATTTTCTCACAACAGAAGAATGAATTCCTGTTACGTTTCAGATTATTGTAAAGATCAGGTGAACTGATACAGATGAAAGTAGTATTAATATGAAGATTGCTGTAAGGTTTATTTAAGATATGATAGAGGCATGTCCGTTTTGTTTCACAGGTTGACTGAAATAGTAGCCAGCGCACCTAAGGGTGAACTACTGAAGAGGGTGCTTAACCCATTACTTCGTGAGTATTCCTGCAAATAGCAGTGAAATGTTTGCAAGGCAGTGTGGTTTTCAGGAATATATTGAAATCTTTTATGGTTTTATTAGAAAATTTGAACAAGTGATCCTTGGAGTAAGTAGGAGTTTATTGTCAAAGAAAGAGAAGTTAAACCACATGAAGTTTGAGCTTTATCTATTAGATTTTATTTAAAAGCAATGCAGATTGTGTTATCTAGTACTTCAGTGCTAATGGTAGTATTCTAAGAAATCAGATTTTTTCATTGTGAGTCTTTGATTTAATAACCACTTAGCTTAGTTTTTTTTTGGTTTTTTTTTTTTTTTTTTAATTGGTGGGTCTCAGGGCATCCCAGCATCTGACAGGTCCTTTTGATCCCAATAAGCATTTTTGATCCCAATACACTTTTATACTTGAGAAGATCATCACTTAGCCCTATATTAAGGAATCTAGAGAAGACGGGGAGGCAGGTACCATTGATTACTGAGCACTAGAGAGTTAACTCTTCCTCTCTTATGAAATTAGAAAGCATTCAAAAGTTATCTTTAGAACTTTCCAGCTGTTAGTATAGCATGTGTAAAATTTGTATGTTTAAGCCAGTGTCTCCCTGGCAAATGCAAATTTCTTTTCTTTTTTAATTTATTTTTTTTGTTTGTTTTAGAGGTAGGGTCTCATTATGTTGCCCAGGCTGGTCTCAAACTCCGAGCTCAAGCAATCCAACCACCTTGGCCACCCAAATTGCTGGGATTATAGACGTGAGCCACCACACTTGGCCTTCCCCTGGCAAATTTCTGTAATGTTTGAAATCAGGTAGTACAGGTTGAACATTACTAATGTGAAAAAATACTAAAAGTAATATCCTCTGCATTTATAGCCTATGGACCAGCTCTCATTGAACACTGTCTTTTAGAAAATGGATTCTCGGGTAATGTCAAAGTGGATGAAAAACTTGAAACTAAAGGTATGTCTGCATGGTACATTTTTCATTTATTTATAGGAATGATTTTAATGTTGCATTTTTGTAGGGATATATCATTCAGAAAAGAGAAATAAAACCAAGCTTGGAAGCAGATAAACCAGTTGAAGACATACTGACGTAAGCATATAGGCATGGGTCAATTTGCTTTGCTCGAATGTGATATAATAAATATGTTTTACAGGTATGAGGAATTTCATCCTTTCTTGTTTTCTCAACATTCACAATGTCCATATATAGAATTTGAATCATTTGACAAGGTGGGTTTTCCGTTCTGTTCCTTTACCAGTTATTTTCCAACTAGTTGTTTGTTTTTTTAATAAGGCGGTGGATGAATTTTATTCCAAGATAGAAGGCCAGAAAATTGACTTAAAAGCTTTACAACAGGTATGTATTATTAAAAACACATATTAAACCAGAATTTTTAAAAAATCTGTTTTGCCAATAAAAGGAAAAGCAAGCATTGAAGAAATTAGATAATGTTCGAAAGGATCACGAAAACAGATTGGAAGCTCTTCAGCAGGCTCAGGTATTATGTTTGGCTTTCTCAGTGCTTTTTCAATGTAGTAAATGTGTGTGGTTTGTTTTTTAAGGAAATAGACAAACTGAAAGGAGAGCTCATAGAAATGAACCTACAAATAGTTGACAGAGCCATTCAGGTAGTTCGAAGTGCTTTAGCTAACCAGATAGATTGGACAGAAATTGGGTTAATTGTGAAAGAAGCCCAGGCTCAAGGAGACCCTGTTGCAAGTGCAATCAAAGAATTAAAACTACAAACAAACCATGTTACAATGCTGCTAAGGTAAGTTTGACTCTTAGTCAAGCAGTTAATGCGTTAGTGAAATGCTATTGAATATTTTTAATAGAAATCCATACTTGTTATCAGAGGAGGAAGATGATGATGTTGATGGTGACGTCAATGTTGAGAAAAATGAAACTGAACCACCAAAAGGAAAAAAGAAAAAACAAAAGAATAAACAGCTGCAGAAGCCTCAGAAAAATAAGCCCTTACTTGTAGATGTTGATCTCAGCTTGTCAGCATATGCCAATGCCAAAAAGTAAGTCATTTAACTTTACATTTTAGGCCAAGACTTAAAATTTAAGAGAAATATGTTTTTCTAGGTATTATGATCACAAGAGATATGCTGCTAAGAAAACACAAAAGACTGTTGAAGCTGCTGAGAAGGTACTGAGTATTTCTTAGAGTGAATGTTAGTTAAATTGTTTTTAAAACTCTTTTCTATAAATAGGCATTCAAGTCAGCAGAAAAGAAAACAAAGCAAACATTAAAAGAAGTTCAGACTGTTACCTCTATTCAAAAAGCAAGAAAAGTATATTGGTAAGTGTTCTGTCTCTTTCAAATACAGTTTTAAAAGTTAACTTTTTTTCTTTCATTTTGATAGGTTTGAGAAATTTCTGTGGTTCATTAGCTCAGAGAACTATCTAATTATAGGTGGACGAGATCAGCAACAGAATGAAATAATTGTGAAAAGATACTTGACACCAGGTAGGTAAGATTAAAATTCGGAAAAATTTTCTAAAGTGTCATTTTTTATTTGTCTGTATTTAAGGAGACATTTATGTACATGCTGATCTTCATGGAGCTACTAGCTGTGTAATTAAGAATCCAACAGGTAATATATTTCTTTCTATTCAGAATTCCTGTTGGTATTGAAACATTATGCATTGTTATTCTAGGAGAACCCATCCCCCCACGGACCTTGACTGAAGCTGGCACAATGGCACTTTGCTACAGTGCTGCTTGGGATGCACGAGTTATCACTAGTGCTTGGTGGGTGTACCATCATCAGGTAATAAGGGCTCTTGTCCTTTTTCTTAATTTATAAGAATATAATGTATTATTGTGTTCTTCAGGTATCTAAAACAGCACCAACTGGAGAATATTTGACAACAGGAAGCTTCATGATAAGAGGTAATGTCTTGACAGGAAAAATATCACTAGACTTCAAAGCATTAATGTACGTTATCTTTTGTAGGAAAAAAGAATTTTCTTCCTCCCTCATATCTAATGATGGGGTTTAGCTTCCTTTTTAAGGTACTCTTCAACTTCTTGGTTATTTATTTGTTGCTCCGTCACTGAAAAATAACTGTTTCTTTAGGTAGATGAGTCTTGTGTTTGGAGACATCAGGGTGAACGAAAAGTCAGAGTACAGGATGAAGACATGGAGACACTGGCAAGTTGTACAAGTGAACTCATATCAGAAGAAATGGAACAATTAGGTAGTTTATAGATTTTAAGAAATTAGCTTGTGCCACACTGACTTTCCTTATGATAATTCTACAGATGGAGGTGACACGAGCAGTGATGAGGATAAAGAAGAACATGAAACTCCTGTGGAAGTAGAACTCATGACTCAGGTTGACCAAGAGGATATCACTCTTCAGAGTGGCAGAGATGAACTAAATGAGGAGCTCATTCAGGAAGAAAGCTCTGAAGACGAAGGAGAATATGAAGAGGTTAGAAAAGATCAGGATTCTGTTGGTGAAATGAAGGATGAAGGGGAAGAGACATTAAATTATCCTGATACTACCATTGACTTGTCTCACCTTCAACCCCAAAGGTAATTAAAAAATAAAATTTTACATATTATTGTAGTAGAGACTCCCTTGTGTTTATTTTCATAGGTCCATCCAGAAATTGGCTTCAAAAGAGGAATCTTCTAATTCTGTAAGCTATTTTCAGTTTTATGAAGAACATCCATTTGCATTTGCCTGTTTTTTTGTTTTAATAGAGTGACAGTAAATCACAGAGCCGGAGACATTTGTCAGCCAAGGAAAGAAGGTAAACACATCTGTGTTAATTAACTAAAAAGCGAATGAAATGTTTTCATGTCTTTTTTATTCAGGGAAATGAAAAAGAAAAAACTTCCAAGTGACTCAGGAGATTTAGAAGCGTTAGAGGGAAAGGATAAAGAAAAAGAAAGTACTGTACACATTGAAACTCATCAGAACACAAGCAAAAATGTTGCGGCTGTGCAGCCAATGAAACGAGGACAAAAGGTAAACTTCAGGATGATCTATATGGTTCACAGATATTTCCAACCAAAATCTTCTGATTTTGTAGAGTAAAATGAAAAAAATGAAAGAAAAATACAAAGACCAGGATGAAGAAGACCGTGAACTTATCATGAAGTTGCTGGGGGTAAATAACATCTAAAAACATTTTTTCTTTTGACACTGACTGATGTTTCCTCTATGAATTAAAGTCTGCAGGTTCAAACAAAGAAGAAAAAGGGAAGAAGGGGAAGAAAGGAAAAACAAAGGACGAACCTGTGAAGAAACAGCCCCAGAAACCTAGAGGTGGACAGAGGGTCTCTGACAACATTAAGAAAGAAACTCCGTTCCTTGAGGTTATAACTCATGAGTTACAAGACTTTGCTGTAGATGATCCACATGATGACAAGGTATGGCTACTTTGTGGGCTTCTGCTTCTTAACTGACATTTTTATTTTTATATGTTCGGAACAGGAAGAGCAAGATCTGGATCAACAGGGAAATGAGGTATGATTTTATGTTGGGGTTCCTACTACAACTTGCCTTTGTAACTGTTATTTTCCCTTTTTAGGAAAACCTATTTGATTCTTTGACAGGCCAGCCACATCCTGAAGATGTACTACTGTTTGCCATTCCAATATGTGCCCCTTACACCACCATGACAAACTACAAGTAAGTTACCATTAGTTGACAGAATGGCTTTTTATTTAGTAACACATGTAATTCCTTTTTAAAGATATAAAGTGAAACTTACTCCTGGAGTGCAGAAAAAGGGAAAAGGTATTTAAATTTGTTTTTTTGAATTATGATTTTAGATTATTCTTACTCTTTTTTGTATTTACAGCTGCAAAAACAGCCTTGAATAGTTTCATGCATTCCAAAGAAGCAACAGCAAGAGAAAAAGACTTATTCCGCAGCGTAAAGGTAAAGTTCTCCTTCAGAAAAGGAATGTGGAGTGTGAAGATATTCAGCAATTTTCTTTTTTTAGGACACAGATTTATCAAGAAACATTCCTGGCAAAGTGAAAGTGTCTGCACCCAATCTTCTGAACGTAAAAAGGAAATAGCTGAAATGAAATTCTAAAATATTTGAGAAGAGCCAATTTTATAGCCTTTTGGAAGTTCAAAGATGAAAGCACCATGTATCAGGATTTCCGCATTATAAAAATGAACTAAACATTGCCTTGCTATATTCACCAAAAGGACTTACTTCTTGTTTTTTCCCAGTTTTATATAGAGGAAACACTGTCTATGATAGGATTTCCAAAAGTATTTGTGGACAGTTAAATGCTAATTAATATACATCTGTAGTTATTCTACATTTTCTTGAAATTTGGGAGGTTAATACCAAGTATTCATTTCATGATGTAAAGAAACTGAACAGTGAAGTGGCTTGATTGCTTAAACTATTGACTTGGTAAGTCTACTGTATATAACATCTAATATATATATTACAGGCCAAATGAACTAAACATTGCCTTGCTATATTCACCAAAAGGACTTAATTCTTGTTTTTTTCCCAGTTTTATATAGAGGAAACACTATGATAGGATTTCCTAAAGTATTTGTGGACAGTTAAATGCTAATTATATACATCTGTAGTTATTCTACATTTTCTTGAAATTTGGGAGGTTAATACCAAGTATTCATTTCATGATGTAAAGAAACTGAACAGTGAAGTGGCTTGATTGCTTAAACTATTGACTTGGTAAGTCTACTGTATATAACATCTAATATATATATATTATAGGCCAGCTACAAGGGGTTTAAATATTTAGGATTGTGTCTTGAAAACTAAGTATTGGAGTGGATTTTCTTCTGCTTTCATTGATACTTGTCAGAAAAAAATATTAGACCAAAATGTAAAATATAAGTAATAATTCTCATGACTCAGCTTAATCATTTCTATTCATTTGTAGACCTTCAGGTTTGATCTTAATTTTTTCCTTGTAATCTGATTCAGTTCTGTACCATTTTAATTTCCACCTTTAGTAATTAATTACCAATATAGCACGTTAGAGTATCTTAACCTATAATACCAGAAGCGCATTTTAGGCTTACCACTAAAGACTCTAACCCACTTTTCCTCTGTCTCTTAACAGAATGGAAAATGATGTCATCATTATTTCCATTCCTTCATGAGCTATAAAACCTATTAATTAAAAAAAAACTTTTTAATTGACTGGACAGCACCTGCCTGTATTCAGCATGACCACTTGCTCCAGCCCCTACACTGAAGCATTAAGGTCAAAGTACTGAACAGTTGTTGGTCCCTCCACACTTTGTTTTTCCAGCTTCGTCATAATGTGAATATTAATGTTTAAAAAAAAAAACCTTTATTATATTGTATTTACAACACTAGGTTACATAACTATAGACTACTCTTGCCATTAAAAAAAAAAAAATCTATAATGTTTTCAAAAAATGACTTCAGCATTTTGATGATGGTAAGACTATAATGTTTCTACAGATACATATCCTGAAGTTACTGAAAAGAAAATGTAGCAACCATTCTTCAGGGTAAAAAGCCCAACCATTACTTTACTTTAATAGAGGACAGCTACTGGTGTTAAATACATTTATTGTAAACTTTAGACACAAAAATAGGTTCTCTAGGCCATTCACATGCACATTAAAACCAACAGGTGCAAACTACAACAATGCATATAATTATACAAATGATGCCACTCTGTGATGTTTACAGGATTGCTGTCCATGCAAGGTGATCATAGGCATTATTTATGAAGCCTTAAGATCCAGAAGTGTTGTTACTACCAAACCTCTGATTAACACTGTGAAGTAAGTGTTTTGGAAGGCAGTTCCATGAGTTGGCTAACATTTCTTTAAAGCAAATGACTGCTTCTAAGCTTAGCCTGAAAGTGGACAAGGAAAGAGAAAAGTAATTTCACTTTACTGTTTGGAAGTACATTCACTTGAAAAACTACATAAAACATCCCTCTTTCTTTCTTCAAAGATTTTCATAGGAACTGGTTATAGCAATGAAGTTTTATTGCCCTTAAATAATCCATAAACCTAGTTTTTCGAGAGTGCTAAGTCTTAGGAAACACAATTTTAAATAATCTAAGTGCCAAGTACAAAGTTACTTACCGTACAAGAGATTTTGGTTGAACTGAAAATATTAGTATTTCATTACTGTGTGCCTGAAAAATAAATAGGAAGAACACATTTAAAAGCAAATGCTTTGCAAGTAAGTTTCAGTAATAATGTGAAGGTAGTATACTTACAGCTCTGTGATGGACAAGCAAGTTGTTGGCACATCCACCAAAAACAATTACTTCTCCTTCATCGCTGGCACAAGCTGTGTGCCATAACCTGCATTTAAAACAAAAACGAGTTTGAAGCCACCCAGAACACCAGTTGGCCATTTTATACTACAGAATAGAGCTATGAAATAAAGACTAGCGATCTTAAGGTAGTTCAGACCAAAACATCATGGCGAGAAGTAAAATCTTAAGGGAAAGTAGCAAAAGCAGATCAATCAATATCTATTTTATCTGGATATTATTTTCTCTCTCTGGTCGTTCTCATTTATGCAATGAGGAGTTTGAACTGAACGATCTGTTCTCTAGGTCTTTGTTAGCAATAAAAATCGTATGGGAGCTGAGTAGTATATGCCTTCTTCTTCCATAGG